AATTCGCTAGGAGAGAGAGGGCAGATTTGGAAACACAGAGGAGACGGGAGGCTGGAAGCTGAGGAAGCAAGGCAGAGCTCTGCAGCCCCCGGTGAGGATTTCCGGGGGGATCCGTGGGGACAGGGGCCAGCCAGCTCCAGAGACCGATGCGCGGGCTCCAGGTCCGGGAGGGTGGCTGAGGCTGGGTGCCCAGGCCTTGCGCTGCGCCAGATCCGGGAGCGCAGAGGCGGCGCCGCGGTGTTCCCTCCTGTGGAGCGCAGAAAACGCTGCGGGGGCGAAGAGGGACAGAAAGCGGCAGGTTCGAGAGGCTGGGGGACTTCCAAGGAAAGACCTTCCAGGACACGCCATAGCCTCGGCCTTGTTCGGCTGTCCCCTCTTACCCCCGACCTTCTTTGATTCGTTCATCCCGAGCCCCTCTCCCCCGGAGGGTGCTTATCCCTGGCTCAGGGGCTTGCCACCTGTCCTTCCCAGCTCCGCCTGGGTCCTTGCTTGGGCCCAGAGAGTTGAGCCATGCGGGTTGCGCTCAGGGCTGGAGGGCGCAGCCGGGAAGGGCAAGGAGGCCCCGCACGCCTGGGAGGGGCGATCCTGACCAGACTGCACCCAGTCTGTCTTGGAGTGAAAGCCATTTAGTCTGTCCCCATCCTCTCCGAGTCATCCTTCCCCTGATGCACAGATTTCGGCCGCCGCTCCTGCACACGCACCGGTGAAAAAGCTACGAGCTGAGCCGCCTCTGCGCTCTGGACAGGGCTGAGCCGCGCCTCCTACCCAGAGAGGGCGCGGGAGGTCCTGCCGCGGTTTTCCACCTGCCTGGAAATCCGAGCGGCTCCTCTAGCCTCGGCTGCTGCCGAGCTCGCTCCTCCCCGTCCGCTCGCCTGGCTCAGCTCTGCACGCCCCCCAGCTAGCTCCCGCTCTAGTCACCTCTTCCCCGCGCCCCCGCCCCTCTAGAGCTCGCGCCCGCCCCCCCCCACCCGCGCCTCCTCTGCCCGCCCTCCTCCCCCTCCCCCTTCCCTCCTGCCCTCCCTTCATTCCACAAGTGTCGCTTCGCTCTCTTCAGCGCACTTGGCGAGCTGGTGAGGTGAGAGGGATACTGCGAGAGGGCTAGGGGCGGCCAGTCCGGGGCTGCCGGCCAAGGCTAGGCGCTGCCAGCCCGATTCTCCTCTGCTCTCCACCCCCGCCTCACCCAGTGGCCGGCCGGACCTGCACCCCGCGCTTGACCCCGCTCATCCTCCCCCCGCCCGGCCGGGCGCGCTCCTCCCCGGCCGGCCCCTCGGCGCGCGGCGCGCTGGAGGCGAACGCGGGCTGAGGCGAACGCGGGCTGAGCCGAGCGCAGTGGCCGCCGACCACCGAGCGCCCCGCGCCGCTCCCTGCATGTGCGGCCCGCGGCGGCTCGCAGCTCCCGGCAGCAGCCTCGGCAGCTTCGGCCGCGCCTCGAGAGGCGGCCGCAGAGGCTCCAGCGGCGGCCGAGCGGCCGAGCCCGGGCTGGGAGACACCATGCGCCGCGTCCTTCGGCTGCTCCTCGGTTGCTTCCTCACCGAGCTGTGCGCCCGCGTGTGCCGGGCGCAGGAGCGAGCGGGACACGGGCAGCTGGCGCAACTGGGCGGCGTGTTGCTGCTGGCGGGGGGCAACCGCTCCGGGGCCGCCTCCGGAGAGGCCAGCGAGGGCGCTGAGGCATCGGACGCGCCCCCGACCCGGGCGCCCACGCCGGACTTCTGCCGGGGCTACTTCGATGTCATGGGCCAGTGGGACCCGCCGTTCAACTGCAGCTCGGGCGACTTCATCTTCTGCTGCGGGACTTGTGGCTTCCGGTTCTGCTGCACGTTTAAGAAGCGGCGACTGAACCAAAGCACCTGCACCAACTACGACACGCCGCTCTGGCTCAACACCGGCAAGCCCCCCGCCCGCAAGGACGACCCCTTGCACGACCCCACCAAGGACAAGACCAACCTGATCGTCTACATCATCTGCGGGGTGGTGGCCGTCATGGTGCTCGTGGGCATCTTCACCAAGCTGGGGCTGGAGAAAGCGCACCGGCCCCAAAGGGAGCACATGTCCAGGTGGGCTGCCTCCCCTTCGCCCTCCCCTCGGGAATGAACAGATTTAAATTCTTTCTTCTTTCAGGGCCCTTGCGGATGTCATGAGACCACAGGGCCACTGCAACACTGATCACATGGAGAGAGACCTAAACATCGTTGTCCACGTCCAGCATTATGAGAACATGGACACGAGAACCCCCATAAATAATCTTCGTAAGTACAGCTGCATGAACCATTTCCAGTCCGTGACAATCTCCTTCTGTGTCTTCACTTCCAGATGCCACCCAGATGAACAACGCAGTGCCCACCTCTCCTCTGCTCCAGCAGATGGGCCATCCACATTCGTACCCGAACCTGGGCCAGATCTCCAACCCCTATGAACAGCAGCCACCAGGAAAAGAGCTCAACAAGTACGCCTCCTTAAAGGCAGTCGGTAAGTGCCACCTGATGGATCTTTTTCTCTTTTCATCAGCATTTCTTGATTGTTATTTTTTTAGGAAGTTCTGATGGTGACTGGGCAGTATCGACACTTAAGTCACCAAAAGGTACTGTACAGCTTTTTCTAGCTCTTTTGTCCCCCCTTCTTCATCCACCCGTTCCGATGTGTAGCTGACAAGGTCAATGACGACTTCTACACCAAGCGACGGCACCTGGCTGAGCTGGCTGCCAAGGGGAACTTACCTCTGCACCCCGTAAGAGTGGAGGACGAGCCCCGGGCCTTCAGCCCTGAGCACGGTCCTGCCAAGCAGAATGGACAGAAGTCCCGCACCAACAAGATGCCCCCACATCCCCTGGCCTACACCTCTACCACCAACTTTAAGGGCTGGGACCCCAACGAGCAGTCCCTCCGGCGGCAGGCTTACAGCAACAAGGGCAAGCTTGGCACGGCCGAGACAGGCTCCAGCGACCCCTTGGGAACTCGCCCCCAGCACTACCCACCCCCACAGCCATACTTCATCACCAACAGCAAAACAGAAGTGACTGTCTGAGCTTTCACCACAGGGAGCACCCTGGAGACCACACTCAACTGAGAGAGGCAAAAAACAACCCCGCCCACACCCTCCCCATCCTCCCCTAATACATGCGTCCACACACTCACTCTCAACAAGAACCAACTCTAAACCTACTGGGGACACAGAGTCGCGCTTTTCCTAGGTCATGCCTGTAACGTGTCGGCGGGCAGCTGAGAAAGACCGAAGCGTGGACATTCAGCAATACAGCAAAGGGGAAAATGAGGCACACTCTTTCCACTTCAGGCCCAAGATGGCCAACTCACATGCCCAAACCGTGGGGCTGAGTTTTCTTTTCCTCCTAACTTGAAACTGAAATCCATGGTGACAAAATATAAAAGTAGCACAATTTAGAGAAATTGTCCATTTGAGCACATACACTACTTGCCACGTGCTGTCTGTTTCTAGGTTCGAAAGCCAGGGTGGAAATGGGGGTAGAGAATGAGGGAGGACACAAGAGAAGAGTGTATTCTGGAAGAGGAGTTGTTCTGGGAGGAATTTGCCCACATTAGAAGCATTTTTCTAATTCCAAGAAGTGGTGACGTGGACGTAAAATTTTGACGAGCATGAAACAGTAACTGGACCCCAACCATTCTATTTATAGTACTTTTCATATCATCCATGTTGAAAGCAAAAAACAACACACCCTCAAACTCACAGAAAGTAAATAGACCCTGAACCCACCGACAATGATGGGAAGGAAAAAACAAAAAACAAAAAACATTTTAGAGAACTCCCATAAGGACCATGACCGTGGAAATGGGAGGGATGGGCTTTTACGGAGAGGGTCCGGAGAGTATCAAATAACTTTTTAAAAAGAGGATTAAAATGTAAGCCCACTACAAAACAGATAAAAACGGCAAATTAGGTGTTTTTTTTTTTTCAAAAATCTTGAAGACTTGTTGACATTAACAACAACAAATCCACAGTTGGAAAAGTCCACAGGAGATCAGATGAGGATCCAGAAGCCTCTGATTTCTGGGTTTTGCCTCCAAGACCTGAAACAGCCACAGAAACAAGTCCTCTATAAACTGTATGTCCCTGACATCCCTTTCCCTTCAGCGCGTTGCCGCCGCCGCTGCCAAACTTCAACTGCTTTGGACTGAAAATGTCATAAGCGTGGGTGGTGCCTTCAATGTGTTACTGTTGTTTAATGACAGTCTTGTTTCCCAAGTGCAACCTGTGTTCTTTTAGCCTTCCTTCCTCTTCTTTTTCTGCAGTAGTAGAAGATGTTTCCATCCTTCCTTTGTAGGTGAGCCCACCCCATAACACCCTCTGAGGGGCTGCTACAATGTCAGGGGTACCCAAGAACGAAGACCTCCCTACTCTCTACACTATCAAAATTAGTCCTTCCATTTTCTAGCCCTCTCAAACCTGTCAGATGTTTCTTGGTCCCGTAATTCCCATGGTCCCTCCAAATTACCTCCCCACATACTTCATGTGTTCATCTCCCATCCAGAATGTCCTGAGGTTGTTTTTCTGGTTGGTTCTCATAATCCATAGTCCTTGGGGTCCCAGCAAAGTCAGTTTTCCTACAAGTTGTGTTTGTTTTGTGGAAGCCCAAAGAAGTGGATTGAGAGAGAAGAGATTTTTATCTAAGGTGGAAGGTTTTTCAACTAGCCCCTAAAGGTCTTTGGTAGTTAATTAACATTCAACAGACCCACAGCAACTCTGGTGTCAGAAGCTATAAATGGTCTGGCCAAACAAGACTCAGAGTATTTTCTGAAATCCTGAGCTGCAAGGTTCTGCCTCACCTGTCTCTCCACTCTGACATCACGAAATCAGCAAAACCAGATATTTATTCTCCTCACTCCCAGCAGATACGAGGACACCAACAATGCAGTTGATCCCTCTGGGCCTGAGTCTCCCATCTGAAACATGGGGAATTGGGGTAGGTCAAGCTTTTTGAAACTGCAAAACCTCTACCTGTTTTTAAAAATGAGATCTTTTGACCAGGCACAGTGGCTCACACCTAAAATCCCAGCACTTTGGGAGGCTGAAGCAGGTGGATCATCTGAGGTCAGGAGTTTGAGATCAGCCTGGTCAACATGGTGAAACCCCGTCTCTACTAAAAATACAAACATTAGCTGGGCATGGTGGTGGGTGCCTGTAATCCCAACTACTCGAGAGGCTGAGGCAGGAGAATCGCTTAAACTTGGGAGGTTGCAGTGAGCTGAGACCACACCACTGCCCTCTAGCCTGGGTGACGGAGTGAGACTATCTCAAAAAAAAAAAAAAAAAGAAAAAAAAAGAGATCTTTCAAAGAACGCATAATAGGAGATCTCCATGTATAAAAAGGTACCATGCTGTACAAAGCTGGGGTCAGAGATTTAGTGCCCACCTTCTCAGCCTCCTTGGGAAGACCCCAGAGCTTCCCAGAGTCAAGTAAATACCACTGGGCATGGTCAGAGTTTCCTTGACGTTAATGAGCTATGTACCTGCAACACACTTTGGCATCTCTGTATATCACCTTCACAATATTTGTATCTAAATTGATTCATTTTAATGCATTTTGTTTTTAAAATGAAAACTTCCTGTCTTCATCACAAATTTAAAAAAAATCATCAGTTGCCATAAATAGAAAGCAAACATAAAAATAAGTACAAAGGAAACAAGCAGCGATGATTAAATTCCAGCTGGAGTCTGTTGTCTGTGAGTCTGAACTAAAGCCTGGGGTTCTTTCTTTCTCTCTCCATCTCTCTGTTTCTGTTTCTCTCTCTCTCTTAAAATGATATCATCAGGTATTAAATAATTGTTAAAAATACCAGCACCCAATGAAGACTTTCTCTTTGTACTAATAAGATGGACCAAAAAGTAAATGAAAGGGGAATCATTTCCTATGCAAGTCAGTGTTGAACAATGCTGTAGCTATGTACTGCCTATGATCATTGTGCATACACTAGGGGTGCATAGCCCACACTTCAGAAAACCCTGGGTTGACTTATCTGTGAGGCTCTTTCCAGCTCAAAGTTTCCATAATTCTTATCTCCCTTTTACCTCGTGGTTGCTCTTTGCCCCCAGTCCACTTCGTCCCACCCTTATCTCAACTCTGATTAAGAGTCTTTCTTGGCCTCTAAATCTGTAGTATTGTATTCCTTCTGCATGCTCCTTCTCCTCTGAATAAACTTCATCAATTGAACTGGGCTCCTTGGGGTCTGCAGTTGTAATTTTGGCAGCAAAGGTGCAGACTGGTCATTAAGATGTAGCCACAATGATGGCCCAAGAAGGACACGTACTTTCCAAGTAGTCCTGTCTAGGATGGAAAGCTCAGGAAGTGCTTCATAGTTTATTATCTTCCAGTTGGTTTTGGGAGATGAACTGAAGAGGGAAGTTTGGATAGGGAAGGTCTTTTTATTCTTTTTTTTTTAATGTATCCATGGAGTATTTATTATTATTATTATTATTATTATTATTATTATTATACTTTAAGTTTTAGGGTACATGTGCACAATGTGCAGGTTAGTTACATATGTATACACGTGTCATGCTGGTGTGCTGCACCCATTAACTCGTCATTTAGCATTAGCTATATCTCCTAATGCTATCCCTCCCCCCTCCCCCCACCCCACAACAGTCCCCAGAGTGTGATGTTCCCCTTCTTGTGTCCATGTGTTCTCATTGTTCAATTCCCATCTATGAGTGAGAACATGCAGTGTTTGGTTTTTTTGTCCTTGCGATAGTTTACTGAGAATGATGATTTCCAATTTCATCCATGTCCCTACAAAGGACATGAACTCATCATTTTTTATGGCTGCATAGTATTCCATGGTGTATATGTGCCACATTTTCTTAATCCAGTCTATCCTTGTTGGACTTTTGGGTTGGTTCCAAGTCTTTGCTATTGTGAATAGTGCCGCAATAAACATACGTGTGCATGTGTCTTTATAGCAGCATGATTTATAGTCCTTTGGGTATATACCCAGTAATGGGATGGCTGGGTCAAATGGTATTTCTAGTTCTAGATCCCTGAGGAATCGCCACACTGACTTCCACAATGGTTGAACTAGTTTACAGTCCCACCAGCAGTGTAAAAGTGTTCCTATTTCTCCACATCCTCTCCAGCACCTGTTGTTTCCTGACTTTTTAATGATTGCCATTCTAACTGGCGTGAGATGGTATCTCATTGTGGTTTTGATTTGCATTTCTCTGATGGCCAGTGATGATGAGCATTTTTTCATGTGTCTTTTGACTGCATAAATGTCTTTTGAGAAGTGTCTGTTCATATCCTTCGCCCACTTTTTGATGGGGTTGTTTGTTTTTTTCTTGTAAATTTGTTTGAGTTCATTGTAGATTCTGGATATTAGCCCTTTGTCAGATGAGTAGGTTGCGAAAATTTTCTCCCATTTTGTAGGTTGCCTGTTCACTCTGATGGTAGTTTCTTTTGCTGTGCAGAAGCTCTTTAGTTTAATTAGATCCCATTTGTCAATTTTGGCTTCCTCTTGGGAGGGTAGACAGACCTCACAATATGGAAAGACGGGACAACCTATGGAACTATCTGTGACTTCCATGTACCAAGACAAGGACGCTATAGCTAGGGTAGTGAGACCTAGAAGAGAGAAACCAGAACAAAGCAGACAGGCTGTCCTCTTCCTAATTCCATGCCCTGACATCAGCCCCTATTTTTTGCCTTTAGCTGTCCCCCAGTTTCCAACCCAATGGGACCAGAGTCTGACTTCCCTTTGCCCTTTCACAGTGTCTCAGCCTCCATCTGCCTTGGGCTCCGCCTGGCCTCCCCATCTAACTCTTCCCAGTTTTTTGTGTAAATGGAGCATATTTTATGTGCGAATATTTTAGTAACCGTATGTTCTGCAAGTAAACCTGTGTTAATACTTGTCAACAACTGCAGAGTTTATGATACGAATAATTCTTCCTACAATGAAGAAAAAAACACATTTGTTTGTTTTCTAAGAATGTTTATTTGTAAACATATGTATTCACTATATTAATATGAATTTCTTACCTGGCAATAAAACTGATTATATGTGAGGCTGTTGGGATTGTCATGTATCTTTCTAGAA